CCGGTTTCCCAGAGGACAGGAAGGCCAATAAAAATATCAGCTGCCTGCCTGGAGTGTGGTGTCTTCAAGGGTGGGGGTGGCGACCAGGCACCCCAGGACTGGGCTGGGCCCGACCTCGGTGGCAGGGCTGCGGCCAAGGGAGGAATGTGGGCGCAGCCGGAGGCTGGGGCCGAGGTTCCTCTGGCCCAGCGCCCAGTCCAGCCTCCCCGCCCCAGCTGGGCTCCCCGGAGCTGGTTGCCAGGCTTCGGCTGCCTAGCACCTGGAAGCTGGGGCCACGGTTCCTGGGCTGCTCACGGCCCCGGAGGCCGAGCTGTTGCCTCTGGAGAAGAAAACCTTTGTGGCGCGGCCCGTCCCCTTTTCCGACCCGCACTTCCCCGGGGCCCGCGGGCTCTGGGGAGAAGCGGAGCCACGATCTCTGTCCCCCAGGGGAAAGAAAAGCCCATGATCCCGTGGGTGGGCGAGACTGGCGGTCACCAGACCCAAAAACCATGCACTCGGGGGTGGGCGGGGCCGCGAGGGCGCGCATTAGGACCGCGCGGCCGCGGTCCGCCCTCTCTTCCGGAGGGCGGGCTTCACAGCCGAGCCCTGGCCGCGACCGCCAGTCGGCGCCGCCCGGAGCCGGGAGCGCCGCTCCAGCGAGGCGCGGGCTGTGGGGCCGCCGCGTGCCTGGCCCCGCTCGCCCGTGCCGGCCGCTCGCCCGCCATGCCTGGCTTCGACTACAAGTTCCTGGAGAAGCCCAAGCGACGGCTGCTGTGCCCACTGTGCGGGAAGCCCATGCGCGAGCCTGTGCAGGTTTCCACCTGCGGCCACCGTTTCTGCGATACCTGCCTGCAGGAGTTCCTCAGGTGCTGGCCGGGGAGCAGGGGACAGCGGGGGCGGGGCGGGGCGGGGGGCGCCGCCTGGGGAGGGTCTCGGGCCCGGGGCAAGGCGGGCCTTTGTCTGCGCTGCGACCCTGTGACCTCAGGGGCGCCCCGTGACGTCACGGGGAGGGATGACGTCAAGCCCCGAGGGAGGCCCCCCCCGCAGGAATCCGAGGGGTCCGGGCGGGTCCCAACTGCCCGGCCCGGGGCGGAAGACCTCGGCGCCTTCTCGTGGGGTCAGGAGGGGAAGAGGCCCTTCCCCGTCACCTGAGAGCCGGCGCGGCCTCAGCCTTGAACTTTGAATCCTGGGGGAAGAGGACAAAACCCGCTCCCGCGTGGCAGTTTGAGCCTCCGGAGCTTTCCCCCATCTAACCTCTTCTGATTCTTCGAACGTTCAGAGAACGGTAGCTATTGTTCTCCCATTTCACAGATCATGAAACGAGATTCAAAGAAAGGCTGCGACTTGCCCAGGGTCACATAGTTACTTAAAGGCTTAACTAGGATTTAAACCCGGACTGCTTATGATCACACAATGGAGGAAGGACTGAATCCTCCCCCGAAGAAGGACCCCTCTAGGCGGCTCCCCTCTCTCCCGGGGGCTGGAGTAAGGCGGGTGGTCCATAAGTCATGAAGAAGGGGGTCGCACTCGTGTTGTTACTGAACTCCCGCTGCCCTCTCAGGACGCAGGTTAGCCCTTGGCTCTTGGGCATCCATCAAGTTTCTGGGCGCCCTGTATGTCTTGAATCTCCTGCTCACGCAGGGAACCCCTCAGGCCCGGGTGTGGGAAGCAGGGTGAAGGAGCCCCGACTCTTCGGAGGTCATGCCCCCAGAGCGCAGGGGAAGGCCGAGTCGGCCACTGCCTGGCTGTTTGCTGGGACGAGGGGATCGAGGGCCTGGCAGGGATAGTACCTCTGAGACGCCTGCCTCCGGTGCTCCCTCCCGCCGTGCCTCCCTCCCTCGCTCGGTCCTCCGTAGCTCCTACTGGCGGAAATCTCAGCAGGCCCTTTGTTTTCTGTTCCCCACAGCCTGGGCCGGCTCCTGCCCTCACATATGCTCCGGCACAAGCTGCAGGACTGCCCCCTCCCCCTCGGCAGTGTACACATTTACTCTCCTACAGACACAGCCCCATTGTCTCCGCCACTGCTCTTCCCCGGCCCTCTGGGTTCCAGATGAGGCCAGCTGAGCCCCCCGACCCCCCCACAGCTGACCCACCCTGACTGCCTCGGGAAAGGAGCGGGGGAGGGGGCCGTCAGGCCGGATTCCTTCCACCACCTTCTTGGCCCCCCTCTCTGCCACTCCCCCTCCCGGAAATCCCCTCTTCCTCTCCCACTCCCACACCCCCTCCCCCCATCCTGTCTTCTTCCCTGGGCCTTGGCCTCCACTGCACAGCCTGGAGCAGCCTCTGCCCTGCCTGTCCCCCATCCCCCAGTGCCTGAGCTGTGCTGCTGAGGCTTCTGAAGGGGAGAGAGGTGGTTGGGTGGTCCCTGCTCCTCACCCGCCACGGTACAAGCACAAGTGAGGGTGTCCACAGCCCTGGCTGGGCCCCAAGCTGCAGGCTAAGCTTCTGCCTGAAGCCTAGGGACTTGCCTCTGTCCCCTCCCTTTCTCCAAAACCACTCAGTCAGCACATTCCTGAAGCAGCCAAGTGGACCCCCTCCCCCTGGGCCCACCCCTCTTTCCCCACTCCTGCCTGAGCTGTTAGGTTGGCCCAGGAAGGCTGGTTGCCCTGTGGGCAGACACACCCCTTCAGTGCCTGTGGTTGTATTGTCCTTGGCATTGAAGCATGGCCAGTGGTAGTGGGATCAAGGGGAGGAGGTGGGTGCTAGAAATCCTTGGGGCAGTTGGGGCATGGACTGCCTGGGTCCTGGAGAGTGCCTCTAGAACTGGGCTCCCATGTGGGCTCTGGTTCCGCCTGGATCCCTGCCTGCCTTCCACCTACCTGACTCAGACCTGCCAGGAATGCCCTGCCCCAGGGCCCTGAGTCCTGCTGGGTGAGCCATTGCTCTGCCTGAGCCATGCCAGGCATGTGTGACTGGCCCTGGCTGGGGTCAGCAAGGGCATGTCGACAGAAAGAAGCATGCCAACAGGCTCCTTGGGTGCTGACGGCCAGGTAGGGTTTGGTGCAGGAGAAGGCGGGCAGCTGAAACCTTTTTCCTGCCCCTCCCCCATTTCAGTGAAGGAGTCTTCAAGTGCCCTGAGGACCAGCTTCCTCTGGACTATGCCAAGGTGAGTCCACACTGCCAGGAAGAAGCCCAAGCTGGGCACTGCAGTCAGCTCTGACCCTGGCCAGTTCCCCCATCCCTACCCCCAGATCTACCCAGACCCGGAGCTGGAAGTACAAGTATTGGGCCTGCCTATCCGCTGCATCCACAGTGAGGAGGGCTGCCGCTGGAGTGGGCCACTACGTCATCTACAGGTGAGGCTCTGATGTGAGGGCTGGCACCACCTTTGGCAGGCACTAATTGCAGCCTTCCCACCAGGGCCACCTGAATACCTGCAGCTTCAATGTCATTCCCTGCCCTAATCGCTGCCCCATGAAGCTGAGCCGCCGTGATCTACCTGCACACTTGCAGCATGACTGCCCCAAGCGGCGCCTCAAGTGCGAGTTTTGTGGCTGTGACTTCAGTGGGGAGGCCTATGAGGTGGGTGGGGTCTGGCTGAATGTGGAGGAGGGATCTCTTAACTCAGCACCTCTGACATTTCCAGAGCCATGAGGGTATGTGCCCCCAGGAGAGTGTCTACTGTGAGAATAAGTGTGGTGCCCGCATGATGCGGCGGCTGCTGGCCCAGCATGCCACCTCTGAGTGCCCCAAGCGCACTCAGCCCTGCACCTACTGCACTAAGGAGTTCGTCTTTGACACCATCCAGGTGAGGCCTTCCCTGAACTGTGGGTTGCAGGGTGACTCCTGCCTCTCTACTTCTGTGGCCCCAGAGCCACCAGTACCAGTGCCCAAGGCTGCCTGTTGCCTGCCCCAACCAATGTGGTGTGGGCACTGTGGCTCGGGAGGACCTGCCAGGCCATCTGAAGGACAGCTGTAACACCGCCCTGGTGCTCTGCCCATTCAAAGACTCCGGCTGCAAGCACAGGGTGAGATGCCCCTTTTCCTGTCAGCCCCCTTTCCTTCCCCCATGGCCTGGGGCTTTGCCAACAGTGCCCTAAGCTGGCAATGGCACGGCATGTGGAGGAGAGTGTGAAGCCACATCTGGCCATGATGTGTGCCCTGGTGAGCCGGCAACGGCAGGAGCTGCAGGAGCTTCGGCGAGAGCTGGAGGAGCTATCAGTGGGCAGTGATGGCGTGCTCATCTGGAAGATTGGCAGCTATGGACGGCGGCTACAGGAGGCCAAGGCCAAGCCCAACCTTGAGTGCTTCAGCCCAGCCTTCTACACACATAAGTATGGTTACAAGCTGCAGGTGTCTGCATTCCTCAATGGCAATGGCAGTGGTGAGGGCACACACCTCTCACTGTACATTCGTGTGCTGCCTGGTGCCTTTGACAATCTCCTTGAGTGGCCCTTTGCCCGCCGTGTCACCTTCTCCCTGCTGGATCAGAGCGACCCTGGGCTGGCTAAACCACAGCACGTCACTGAGACCTTCCACCCCGACCCAAACTGGAAGAATTTCCAGAAGCCAGGCACGTGGCGGGGCTCCCTGGATGAGAGTTCTCTGGGCTTTGGTTATCCCAAGTTCATCTCCCACCAGGACATTCGAAAGCGAAACTATGTGCGGGATGATGCAGTCTTCATCCGTGCTGCTGTTGAACTGCCCCGGAAGATCCTCAGCTGAGTGCAGGTGGGGTTCGAGGGGAAAGGACGATGGGGCATGACCTCAGTCAGGCACTGGCTGAACTTGGAGAGGGGGCCGGACCCCCGTCAGCTGCTTCTGCTGCCTAGGTTCTGTTACCCCATCCTCCCTCCCCCAGCCACCACCCTCAGGTGCCTCCAATTGGTGCTTCAGCCCTGGCCCCTGTGGGGAACAGGTCTTGGGGTCATGAAGGGCTGGAAACAAGTGACCCCAGGGCCTGTCTCCCTTCTTGGGTAGGGCAGACATGCCTTGGTGCCGGTCACACTCTACACGGACTGAGGTGCCTGCTCAGGTGCTATGTCCCAAGAGCCATAAGGGGGTGGGAATTGGGGAGGGAGAAAGGGTAGTTCAAAGAGTCTGTCTTGAGATCTGATTTTTTCCCCCTTTACCTAGCTGTGCCCCCTCTGGTTATTTATTTCCTTAGTGCCAGGAGGGCACAGCAGGGGAGCCCTGATTTTTAATAAATCCGGAATTGTATTTATTAATTTGCTTCCAGCCTGACTTACCTGGGTTGGTTAGGTCCCTGGGAGGCTCAACCAAACTGAAGGCAAAGAAAGGACCAGTCAGAGAAGGGCCGCTGCCTGGGTCTGGCCCCAGGATCCAGCTTACCTGCTGGCTCGCCCTCTGATGGACGCCGGGAAAACTGCATCGGGCTTTGTGTGGAAGACGGTCCCTGCCACTGCCCTCTGCCGATGAAATGCGGGAAGTGTATGGCCTAGATGTTTCATAAGGCTGGAGTCCCTGGTCAGCCCCACCAGATTAGTGCTTCTACCCTAGGCAGGGCTTTCTTGGTCTAATGGTAATAAGCACCGACACTGCTAAGCACTTTACGTGCATTATTATTTCATTGAAAAGAACTGTCAAGTGAAATACTTTTTAGCACAGTAACTGGCTTTGTGGGCTCTAGAGAAGAGTTAATGAGGCAGTGCATGTTCTTGGCCCAGAGTAAGTGCTTAGTGAATGCTTTCTAACTCCGAACCCCAGCCACATCCAGGGACTGGGTGTTGAGCAAAAGGGGCCTTCAAGATGTTCAAGGCACTTGGATTTTCTCCTGTCTCTCATCGGCTTTTCTTAACGGGCCTCAGTGGGTGCATGTGATTATCCACGTTTCACCTATGAAACATGAACAGAGGAGACTGACTTATCAGTGATTCTTCCGCGGGTTCGGACAGGGCCTCGATTCTGTTTTAAACTCCAGTAGTCCCTAGAAATTGTAGCTCCCTCTAGTTGTGGCAATAGGTGTGGGTCCTTGTGCTTGCTTTTGGCAAGTTTCTGAGCTACACAGGGCCTCCATTACCGTCACTGGTGAAATGCGGCTCACCTCCCAGATTTGTTGTAAAGATTAAATGAACTGGTCAGCACACAGTGCCTTACTGTCTTGCCTAGCCCTGAG